GGCCCGCCCCGCGCATGGTGACTTGTGTGAGTCCGGTCCGGGAGGAAGTTTGTGCAGAGGCGCCGCCGGGGGGCTCTCAGGCCCCTCCGGGAGCCAGCAGGAGCCGGGCCGCCCGCGGCTGTTTGCTGCCCTCCGGCCGGCCGCGTTATCTGGGGGCCAGTTCGGCCTCCTTTCCCTAGGTCTTTTCGGAGGCGGAGTTTAGTATCCAAGTCCGCGGGTGTGAGCGCGCGCGTGTGTGTGAGTGTGTCGGGGGAGGCCGAGGGGAGCAATAAAAAGCAAAGAGAGTCCGAGACCAGAAAAGATGCGGAGATTGAGAAGGAGGGAGGAGGGACGAGGGAGGAGAGAGAGGAGCGCGCCGGGGAGGCGCCGGAGCCGGGAGCGGGGACGGCGCGCAGCGCGAGCGGCGGGCGTTGGGCTGGCGGCTTTCGCGCTCCCGCTCCTGCTCCCGCCCGCACACAGCGGCGCGCTCATCCTCACACGCCCGCCCGCTCCCGGGCCGCCCCGGCGCGGGGCACAGAGGCGGGGACCCGGCGGACAGAGCGCGCCCCGCGCCCGCGCCCGCGCCCACCCCGTCTCCTTTGCGCTCCGCAGCGGCGCGCCTCGCCCGGCGCCCCCGCCAGTCCTGCCGGAAGATGGTCAACGACCGGTGGAAGACCATGGGCGGCGCTGCCCAACTTGAGGACCGGCCGCGCGACAAGCCGCAGGTACGCTCGGGCGCTGGGACACGGGGCCTGGGCGGCTGGCCAGGCGGTGGCCGCTCGGGCCGGCGGGGCGAGCACCCATTGCGGGGGCTGGAGTTTGGGGCGCACCCCTTCGAGGCTCCGGAGGCCCGGGCCGGGATGGGGACCCTCCTCTCCTCCTCCCCGAGCCGAGGCTTGAACTCGAGGTTCGGTGGGGGCGGCACCCCTGCAGGAGCCACGCGCGCTGCGGGCCAGGTCTCCCGCGTCCCCGCACCCCCAGCAGCCCCCTGGTGCACGCGGGTGCAGAGGGAGGCGGGGACTTACAGTTCGCTGTGTGTCCACAGACAAATCAGCCCCGTTGCTGAGTCTCCGTTTCCTCACCTCTACAATGGGCATCTTAACTACCCACAGAATCTCCACTCTGGGCGCTACCCTGTGCCAGGCACCTGGTCCTGAACCTGACCCCCTGAATCTCCTCTGCATCCTTCCCTTTAGCCAGGGCCCTGCATACAGTAGGGGATCAATAAAGATTCATCTCCTGCAGGAACGCTGGGTATTGTGATTTTCTGACTTTAAGACAAGGAAAGCAGGGCTCAGAGATGGTTGGCTCCTGCCTGAGGCCACGCAGCTCTGTCGGGATTTGAACCCTTGTCTGTGTGCTCCAGGGCTGACTCATTCCTCCCTTCCTGCTGCCTCTTCAGGGGCAGTGGAGGTGGGGCTTGGAGGGTGCCCAGGGCTGTGCGGTGGAAGCGGGTGAGGGCAGAACACCTGGGCTGGCCAGCAAGGGGGCTGGAGTCCCGAAGCCAAGGCGGAGGGGAGCCCCAGGGCTGCCCCAGGCTGGGCTGCCAAGGGACTGGGGCAGGCAGGCGAAAACGAGGAGGCCGCTCGCTCACCAAGGAGAGGAGAGAATAGGGCTGCCCATTTTAAATTTTAAATTTCTTCCAGACAGATGTCATTGGGGAAGGAACAGTTCGTGCTTGCAGCTGCAGGAGGGGGCGGCACGGGCAGCCCTTGGTGGTCCCTTCCTCTCAGGAGCTGCAACCTGCTCATTCTTCCTGGTGTGACACTGCCGTGGCACAAGGGCCCAGCCCTCTGCGGTTTGCAAAGCCCCTTCCCATTCATCGGCACTACCTCACTTCTCCAAACAGGCTGGGGGCCAGTGCGTTCCCACATCACAGACCAGGGATCAGAGAGGTTCGGAACATGCCCAAGTCACACAGCACGTTGGCAAGAGAGTGGGGATTCAAACTCTGGTCTAACCACACACCTATCCCACTGCTTCTCCGGGGTGGTCGCGCCCCTCTTTTAGGTCAGGTCTGCACCTAAGCCACCCCAAAATAACAAGTCCCCTCCTGCTGAGATCTGACTTCTCCCCCTTAGCAAGAACTGTCTTAACTTCTAGACCTGTCCTCCAAGGCCATCCCTAACCTGGCATACTGTGCCTTCCCATTGGTCCCTTACAGGCAGTGACTGTTTGTTATTTGCCAACCCTGGGCCCCACACCACGCCGCTCCATTTCCAGATCTTTTCTGTGTCATCTTGTTTGCTTCCCCAGCCTTACACAAACACACACACACACACACACACCCCTTCACTCAGGGACACCCTACATATACTCAAAATCAAGCTCAAATGCTGCCACCTCCTCCAGGAAGACTTCCTGATGCCCTGTGGCTATGTCTCTAAGTTCTAGTAGTGTTTAGCCTGTGCCACTCAGCTGCCTTGTCCTGGGCCCCTCCTGCATCAGGAGATCCCTTTGGACACACCCTCCTCTGGAGCCCATCTCTGCATCTCTCCCTGGGCCCAAGCTCCATTCTTTCCAGGCAGCTCAGGTCAGGCATTGAGAGCGTTTGCTGAATGGCACTGCATGACGCTTCGGCCAGGAAGAGCCTCAGGAGACGGCCAGCAGGCACTGGTCTGTCTCAAGGGGAGGTGCCTTCTGGGGAATGTGTTTGAAATGTGGCTTCAAGGCCTCCAGGCCGGGCCCCGCCTTCCTCTGCTGCTCCCTGGGGGCACAGCTTTCAGCCCCCACACAGCCCAGCTGTCTGCCCCTTGGCATTGGAGGAAGCTCGAGGGCTGTTGCTCCAAGAGCCTGGGCCAATAGCAAGCACCCGCTTCCCCTCCCCGCCCGTTTGGTGACCCAGCATGTAGACAGGCTGTTCCCTGTGCCAGCTCTGGGCTTGTTTGAAGCTTCAGACAAGAGGCAAGGCCTTTCCTGTGGCCACTGTCAGAAGAAAGAGAGAACACTGCTTGCCCTGGTTCCCTTGGGCCTGCCCTCTCCTGGGCCAGCCTTCTCTCCTCCCTTGTGGCCAGGTTTGTCTCACCCACTGACATGCTGTGTGGCCCTGGGTAAGTTACTCCTCCTCTCTGGGCCTGGGCTTTCTGTGTCTGTGCGTCCCGGGCGGGCCTGCAGCGGCCGAGCTGCGGCTACGTGCTGTGCACCGTGCTGCTGGCCCTGGCTGTGCTGCTGGCTGTAGCTGTCACCGGTGCCGTGCTCTTCCTGAACCACGCCCACGCGCCGGGCACGGCGCCCCCACCTGTCGTCAGCACTGGGGCTGCCAGCGCCAACAGCGCCCTGGTCACTGTGGAAAGGGCGGACAGCTCGCACCTCAGCATCCTCATTGACCCGCGCTGCCCCGACCTCACCGACAGCTTCGCACGCCTGGAGAGCGCCCAGGCCTCGGTGCTGCAGGCGCTGACAGAGCACCAGGCCCAGCCACGGCTGGTGGGCGACCAGGAGCAGGAGCTGCTGGACACGCTGGCCGACCAGCTGCCCCGGCTGCTGGCCCGAGCCTCAGAGCTGCAGACGGAGTGCATGGGGCTGCGGAAGGGGCATGGCACGCTGGGCCAGGGCCTCAGCGCCCTGCAGAGTGAGCAGGGCCGCCTCATCCAGGTAGGGCTGGGGTCTGCATCTTGGGGTCTTGCTGCCCCCTCGGCTCACCCCCTGTGCTCCGCAGCTTCTCTCTGAGAGCCAGGGCCACATGGCTCACCTGGTGAACTCCGTCAGCGACATCCTGGATGCCCTGCAGAGGGACCGGGGGCTGGGCCGGCCCCGCAACAAGGCCGACCTTCAGAGAGCGCCTGCCCGGGGAACCCGGCCCCGGGGCTGTGCCACTGGTGAGTGGGGCAGGGCCTGCCTTCCTCCGGTGCGCAGCCACCCTGACAGCCTTGCCTCCCTCAGGCTCCCGGCCCCGAGACTGTCTGGACGTCCTCCTAAGCGGACAGCAGGACGATGGCGTCTACTCTGTCTTTCCCACCCACTACCCGGCCGGCTTCCAGGTGTACTGTGACATGCGCACGGACGGCGGCGGCTGGACGGTGAGTGTCCCAGGCTGGGCGGGCGGCAGGGCGCCAACGCCCCATCCCCATCTTCCCTTTGCAGGTGTTTCAGCGCCGGGAGGACGGCTCCGTGAACTTCTTCCGGGGCTGGGATGCGTACCGAGACGGCTTTGGCAGGCTCACCGGGGAGCACTGGCTAGGTGAGCACCCCACCCACCATCCGGCCCAGGTGAGCTTCTCCCACCATTTTCCCCCCAACTTCAGGGCTCAAGAGGATCCACGCCCTGACCACACAGGCTGCCTACGAGCTGCACGTGGACCTGGAGGACTTTGAGAATGGCACGGCCTATGCCCGCTACGGGAGCTTCGGCGTGGGCTTGTTCTCCGTGGACCCTGAGGAAGACGGGTACCCGCTCACCGTGGCTGACTATTCCGGCACTGCAGGTGAGGCTCCAGCTGTGGCAGGGATGGGGAAGCCGTGCCCACACCTGTGTGCACCCCTGCGCAGGCGACTCCCTCCTGAAGCACAGCGGCATGAGGTTCACCACCAAGGACCGTGACAGCGACCATTCAGAGAACAACTGTGCCGCCTTCTACCGCGGTGCCTGGTGGTACCGCAACTGCCACACGTCCAACCTCAATGGGCAGTACCTGCGCGGTGCGCACGCCTCCTATGCCGACGGCGTGGAGTGGTCCTCCTGGACCGGCTGGCAGTACTCACTCAAGTTCTCTGAGATGAAGATCCGGCCGGTCCGGGAGGACCGCTAGACTGGTGCACCTTGTCCTTGGCCCTGCTGGTCCCTGTCGCCCCATCCCCGACCCCACCTCACTCTTTCGTGAATGTTCTCCACCCACCTGTGCCTGGCGGACCCACTCTCCAGTAGGGAGGGGCCGGGCCATCCCTGACACGAAGCTCCCTGGGCCGGTGAAGTCACACATCGCCTTCTCGCCGTCCCCACCCCCTCCATTTGGCAGCTCACTGATCTCTTGCCTCTGCTGATGGGGGCTGGCAAACTTGACGACCCCAACTCCTGCCTGCCCCCACTGTGACTCCGGTGCTGTTTGCCGTCCCCTGGCCAGGATGGTGGAGTCTGCCCCAGGCACCCTCTGCCCTGCCCGGCCAAATACCCGGCATTATGGGGACAGAGAGCAGGGGGCAGACAGCACCCCTGGAGTCCTCCTAGCAGATCGTGGGGAACGTCAGGTCTCTCTGAGGTCAGGTCTGAGGCCAGTATCCTCCAGCCCTCCCAATGCCAACCCCCACCCCGTTTCCCTGGTGCCCAGAGAACCCACCTCTCCCCCAAGGGCCTCAGCCTGGCTGTGGGCTGGGTGGCCCCATCCTACCAGGCCCTGAGGTCAGGATGGGGAGCTGCTGCCTTTGGGGACCCACGCTCCAAGGCTGAGACCAGTTCCCTGGAGGCCACCCACCCTGTGCCCCGGCAGGCCTGGGGTCTGCAGTCCTCTTACCTGCTGTGCCCACCTGCTCTCTGTCTCAAATGAGGCCCAACCCATCCCCCACCCAGCTCCCGGCCGTCCTCCTACCTGGGGCAGCTGGGGCTGCCATCCCATTTCTCCTGCCTCTGGAAGGTGGGTGGGGCCCTGCACCGTGGGGCTGGACTGCGCTAATGGGAAGCTCTTGGTTTTCTGGGCTGGGGCCTAGGCAGGGCTGGGATGAGGCTTGTACAACCCCCACCACCAATTTCCCAGGGACTCCAGGGTCCTGAGGCCTCCCAGGAGGGCCTTGGGGGTGATGACCCCTTCCCTGAGGTGGCTGTCTCCATGAGGAGGCCAACCCTTGCCATTGACCGTGGCCACCTGGACCCAGGCCAGGCCCGGCCCGGCGAGTGGTCAAGGGACAGGGACCACCTCACCGGGCAAATGGGGTCGGGGGGACTGGGGCACCAGACCAGGCACCACCTGGACACTTTCTTGTTGAATCCTCCCAACACCCAGCACGCTGTCATCCCCACTCCTTGTGTGCACACATGCAGAGGTGAGACCCGCAGGCTCCCAGGACCAGCAGCCACAAGGGCAGGGCTGGAGCCGGGTCCTCAGCTGTCTGCTCAGCAGCCCTGGACCCGCGTGCGTTACGTCAGGCCCAGATGCAGGGCGGCTTTTCCAAGGCCTCCTGATGGGGGGCCTCCGAAAGGGCTGGAGTCAGCCTTGGGGAGCTGCCTAGCAGCCTCTCCTCGGGCAGGAGGGGAGGTGGCTTCCTCCAAAGGACACCCGATGGCAGGTGCCTAGGGGGTGTGGGGTTCCGTTCTCCCTTCCCCTCCCACTGAAGTTTGTGCTTAAAAAACAATAAATTTGACTTGGCACCACTGGGGGTTGGTGGGAGAGGCCGTGTGACCTGGCTCTCTGTCCCAGTGCCACCAGGTCATCCACATGCGCAGATGTCTGCAGCGCTTCCTTCTGCCGTGGGCC